ATGGGCTTAAAAAACGGCGCACCACGAGATAATATCTCGCAGCTGGCTCGGAGGGTCCTACGGCCACGGAGTCTCGCTGATTGCTAGCACAGCAGTCTGAGATCAAACTGCAAGGCGGCAGCGAGGCTGGGGGAGGGGCGCCCGCCATTGCCCAGGCTTGCTTAGGTAAACAAAGCAGCTGGGAAGCTCTAACTGGGTGGAGCCCACCACAGCTCAAGGAGGCCTGCCTGCCTCTGTAGGCTCCACCTCTGGGGGCAGGGCACAGACAAACAAAAAGACAGCAGTAACCTCTGCAGACTTAAACGTCCCTGTCTGACAGCTTTGAAGAGAGCAGTGGTTCCCCCAGCACGCAGCTGGAGATCTGAGAACGGGCAGACTGCCTCCTCAAGTGGGTCCCTGACCCCTGACCCCAGAGCAGCCTAACTGGGAGGTACCCCCCAGTAGGGACAGACTGACACCTCACATGGCCGGGTACTCCTCTGAGACAAAACTTCCAGAGGAATGATCAGACAGCAGCATTCGCGGTTCACGTGATCATTCGCGGTTCACGTGATCATTCGCGGTTCACGAAAATCTGCTGTTCTGCAGCCACCGCTGCTGGTACCCAAGCCAACAGGGTCTGGAGTGGACCTCTAGCAAACTCCAACAGACCTGCAGCTGAAGGTCCTGTCTGTTAGAAGGAAAACTAACAAACAGAAAGGACATCCACACCAAAAACCCATCTGTACATCACCATCATCAAAGACCAAAAGTAGATAAAACCACAAAGATGGGGAAAAAACAGAGCAGAAAAACTGGAAACTTTAAAAAGCTGAGCGCTTCTCCTCCTCCAAAGGAACGCAGCTCTTCACCAGCAATGGAATAAAGCTGGATGGAGAATGACTTTGACGAGTTGAGAGAAGAAGGCTTCAGACAATCAAACTACTCCGAGCTACAGGAGGAAATTCAAACCAAAGGCAAAGAAGTTGAAAACTTTGAAAAAAATTTAGACGAATGTATAACTAGAATAACCAATACAGAGAAGTGCTTAAAGGAGCTGATGGAGCTGAAAGCCAAGGCTCAAGAACTACATGAAGAATGCAAAAGCCTCAGGAGCCGATGCGATCAACTGGAAGAAAGGGTATCAGTGATGGAAGATGAAATGAATTTTAAAACATTTTAATGAGAATTTCTTAATTTTATTCTCTGTGATAGGATGGACTGGTGCAATTTTTTTTTTTTTTTTTAACAAACGAGGGAAATTAAGCTAGAAAGCATAGGTGGGGACCTAGGATTAAATGCCATATATTCTAATTCCAAGTCCAAGTCCAATCCTCTTTTCATTATGCCACCCTGATTTTCAACATCAGTATGGTATCATTGACTTAAAATCTAGGGAAAATAAGTTATAACTAAAATATCTTTACATTATGTCTAACATATGACCTGTATGAGCAAAAATCAGTTTTGAGAAAGCATCAATGAAGCTGAGATCTCCCCAAGTCATTACTTACCCACAAAGAAAAGCATTGTTTCCCAATGAATAAATAATTGCAGGAAATAGTTTGCAGTAATCAATTTGTATGAGTAAAAATAAAGATATTTTATATTGAGTATTTCCTCACAATGACTGTATACTACTCAAAAGCCCTAGCAATTTTTTTTGTCTAACTTTCAAATAATCTAAGATAATGATGGCTAACAGTTGTTTTAGACTAGAACTTGTGAAATATGTTTTATGTTTGTTATTTCATTTATTTCTCTCAATTATACTATGAGAAATTTCCTGTTATCCACTGAGATTTGGCAAGAAGGTATTTATAGAAAACCACAAAGTTAGTTAGCATTTTTGCCTTGATGATTTGACTTTATACCCCATATGTTTAATCACTATAGTCTACAGCCTGTGTACATGAAAGCTTGCAGGTAAATTGTAATAGATATATTGATATGACACAGGTATACTCTGTAATAGATACATTGATCATAACACAAGTATACTCTGACACTGGGAGCTCATCTTTACCCCTGTGTGTGGTACACATAGAAAAACTTATGTCAATCCCTGCCAACTGTACATGAAGATCAGGTAAAGATATCAATGGAACAATGATATAGAATGTGCACAAAATATACGTCTTTACTTTAATAATTCCTCACTGTCAGGAATGGAAGAGAGCCAGTCAACAGCCTCATTTTATGGATGGAAACACTGAGCTCCAAAAGCTGAAAATGCTTCATTGCTTATGTGGAAGTCCAAGAGAAGAACCCAGGTCTGCTTAGTCCCAATCAATTCAGGGACCAAATACTATTTCCAGAGTTTTATCCACTATATCTTATGATACCTGGAAATCAAATTCCTTCTACTATGATATGACCTAGTACGTATATCTATAAAGAACTTTATAGTTTACAAAACACTTTCATAGCCCAGTTGTAGGGCTGTAAGTGGCAGACGGGTCTACTGGCTCAGGGTCTAAATAACGTTTGTTCTGCAGACTTACATAAGAAAGCTAAGGAAACATCTAGCTTCATAGGAGACCAGGGCAGGCTTAGTTCTGCAATCTATATGACATCCAAAGTAGACACCAGACTGTTGATAATGCTGACCTTTTTCTTCCAGCATTTATCAAAACTCACGACCTTAAAAGTATCCCCAATCTTTCTGAAATTGAAGTCTAGATTTGGTCTACAATGGATACATTCCCAGAATCCTTTTAATATTTATAAATGAATTTAAAAATAGTTATTGCTGTTCAAATTTTAAAACCCGCCTATAAGCAAAATATAGAAGATACAATTATGGAATACAGAACAGAACATGCATATTTTTAATGTATGAAATATAAAAGTAAAAATAGAGGTGAAAAATCGCTAGACAAAAATGCTGATTGAGGGAAGTGTATGGAGACAGATGAACTACTTATTGGGTTATGAGATACTGTCTAAAGATGATGACATAGAAATAGTGACTAAAGTACATTACTTTAGGTTACAAAGTTAACAAGCAGAATTTTAAAAAGTCATGATATGCCTATCAAAAACTGGGATGAATGAAAAGGAAATGTAAATTAATACTTTTTTCCTCCATAGGTGGGAGTCAACAAATAATTTTAGCTTGTAAGGCAATAGATGTATATTATTAAGAATTATGATGGCAATAATCTAAAAACAGAAATGGTTCAAATGAGTTCCCACTGAAGTGTGATGCTGATGATAAAAGACTGGTTTTTCATTATAAACTGTTTAATGTCAATGGAATTTATAAGTATTTCTTACAATGACATATATATTAACTTTATTAACTTTCTTTCCTTCTTTATTCTTAGGAAGAGTAAATCATTCCCACATGGGAAGCTGCTAACTTGCCGTCATATGAATGTGAAGTAAATTTGTTTTTAAAATTTTACCTTTTGAAGGTTAGGTATTGGAGAAGAAGTGATTTCATTGAGATTTGTCTCTCTGTGTGATCAATCAGCATTTGCATCTTTATGGTCTTTATGAATCCTTCTCATCATTGTTTTCATTATAAAACTCCACCAAGCAGCTCAGGAGAACACAATGAACCCAGGAGACTCATGGGCTTAACGCAACCTGAACATTTACAAGGTATGTAGCCCGCGAAAGTAATTTAATGTGTATTAATATTGCCTTGTCTTTGTTTTTCTTCCAGGTATAGAATGTGCCAAACAGACGAAACAGATGGTCAGTACACCCATCCTACTTTTATGTAATTTAAGAGTTGAAGGTTTTTAATATGTTTTTTCAGGTTGACTGCAGTCATTATAAAAAGTTACCACCAGGACAACAGAGATTTTGTCATCATATGTATGATCCAATTTGTGGATCTGATGGCAAAACTTATAAAAATGATTGCTTCTTCTGTTCTAAAGTTAAGTAAGTATTAAAATGTTTTCTTTTTCATATTTATTTCTCATTTGTTGCTATATTCTCTCCACAGGAAAACTGACGGCACACTTAAATTTGTACATTTTGGAAAATGTTAAATCTATCTTGTGAGTCCAAAATATCTTTTAATGCATCTATTCACAAGAGTCACATTTCTGTTCCCATATTATCTATGCCACATTGCCTACTCATCACCATATGTAGATTTCTTTGTAGAATAAAGCAGATATAAGGGAAATAAATGTGCACCTGACTCTTTTTTTGGGGGGG